CCCGCAAACTACACATTAGTTAAATAGAATGAGTTTCTAGTTTTCAGCCAGAAAGGCTACCTTTGCCTCTTGAATAAACGTTTACAGACAAAACTCCTCCTATAACACTTGCTCAGAATTTAATTTTGCCACAACAGGAAAATTCAGTCCTGCCGTCTGGGCACGTCCTGCCGAATCGTGCGGGGAGGTGCAGCCGTGACACTGCAGCCTCCTTGCCCTCCAGGAGAGCAACCCCCTAGACGAAGTGAGGCGGGGACACGCCGGGGAGCACAGGCTGCTGAGCCAGAGCCTGAGCACAGTCGGAGCCGAGAGCATCAGGTGGGCTTAAGGTTTCTTCTGACTCAAAGCCTGTAATTTACAACTGCCCACACCAGGCACAACAGAAACTTCTGGTCAACCCAGGAGAAGCCAGTGCAATGCTGGCGTGTATGGTACTCCCCAGCATGTGTGGGAAACGTAGCGAGGATGAATTAAACCCTTTCCTCTGTGGCCGACTCCACCAGGCTCCTCCGCAGGAGACAGTGCCTTGTGCTGCAGCACAACCCATTCCAGGGGGAGGGGCCCAAAGCTCCATGCCCACAGGGCCCAACGTCAGCCCAAGCAGAAGTTTGCTGGGAGAGCCCCTCCTGCTCCTGCAATAGCCATGTGGCTGCCTCGTGCTGTTTTTGTTTGTTTTGAGGCAAGGTCTTGCTCTATTGCCCAGGCTGGAGTGCAGTAGTATGATCATGTTTCACTGCAGCATCAACCTCCTGGGCTCAAGCCATCCTCCTGCCCCAGCCTCCAGAGTAGCTGGGACTACAGATGCCAGCCACCATGTTTGCTAATTTTTACTTTTTTTTTTTTTTTTTGTAGAGACAGGGTCTTGCTATGCTGTCCAGGCTGGTCTAGACCTTCTGGCCTCAAGCAATCCTCTGGCCTCAGCCTCCCAAGGCACAGCCACCTTGTTCTCTTAGGAGCCTTGAAGGCCTGGGTCTTGACATTGGCCCTCAGAGGTGGCTGTTATCTTCCCTGCTTTACAAAGAAGGGATTCAGCTGATCAGGAGCAAGATCAGCCAGTGTGCCTCTTTCAAAAAGCCCAGCCTACCTCTCTGATGTAAAATAAGTACAAAAATGACGGTGCAATTTATGCAAATGCTGTTTGCAGAAGGGTTCCGTTCGAGCGCTGTGTTTGCAGAAGGGTTCCGTTCGAGCGCTGTGTTTGCAGAAGGGTTCCGTTCGAGCCCTGTGTTTGCAGAAGGGTTCCGTTCGAGCCCTGTGTTTGCAGAAGGGTTCCATTCGAGCGCTGTGTTTGCAGAAGGGTTCCGTTGGAGCGCTGTGTTTGCAGAAGGGTTCCGTTGGAGCCCTGTGTTTGCAGAAGGGTTCCGTTCGAGCCCTGTGTTTGCAGAAGGGTTCCGTTCGAGCCCTGTGTTTGCAGAAGGGTTCCGTTCGAGCGCTGTGTTTGCAGAAGGGTCCTGTTCAAGTGCTGGGAGCACAGTGCTTTCTTCCAGGGCCACCCTGTGCCAGGGGCCCTGGGCTCGTCACCTCCCTGGGATGCTCCTTCAGCAGCAAGAGCACTGGCTGGGCCCCTCTGAACGCTCCTGTGAGGACGTTCCTTGGGGAATCACTTGGAAGTGCTTTCAGCTCAGCCTCCATAGCCCTGCGGACCTCAGTGAAGCGCAGGCATAAGTGGTGAGATGCCAACTGCAGACCTGACGTTTGGGGGCAATTTACAAACACCTTGGAAAGGCGCCCTAGGAGAAAAGTAAAACTCAGATAAAGGAGGGGGAAAATAAAAATAAAGGGCCAAAATCTGACAAGTAGCTGTGTTTAAAAACCTCATTCACCATCACAG